CCCTTTCCAAAACTCCAGCATTCCTTAGTCAGGCTTGGGACATTTCACAGGCAAGACTCCTCTCTGCACCACTGCCAGATGAATCTCTCAGAGGGACTGTCACTATCTCCCTTCCTCCCACTGCGGGAGAGAGGAAGCTGGGGATGCAGGGAGAAGAGGGGAGAAATGAGGGTTGGACAGCAAGCCTGAAGGTGGCCCACTCCGACACTTTGTCAAGAAAGGTCCGGATTCTGGATCCTGCAACTCCTTTTCCCACCCAATGTATGCAAAGCCAAGAGAGTGCCTCCCTGCAAGGGCCGGTCCTACACCTTCACTCGACTGTTTCGGGGGCACACTCAGAGGGACAGAAGGAATGAAGGACAGAAGAAACCAAAGGCATAACACTTGGGCAGATACGGCACAGACTAAGGAGAGGCGTGCCCTGTGAAAGTTCGGAACGGTGAACCCGTAGGCAACGTGCCCGCCCCACCAGCCACCTCAAACCATCTTTCCCCCGCCTTTTCCCAGGCGAGCCAGCTCCGCCCTCACCTTTCTTAGGGTAACTCGGTAGCTTCTAAGTCGAGGCTTATCCTTTCCGCCGCTCTCTGGAATCGCCTCAACCCTGGCAAAAACTGAGCGGAAACGCGACCCGGACCTTTTCCTTCTTCCCCTTCCCCCACGCACCTCGGCTGCTCGGGGGCGGGGAGCAACTGCAGCTGTCACAAATTCACACTGACCAACCGCCGAGGACAGTCGGACCGGCGACCTCTCAACCCAGCCTCCAGAACCAGAACCAAGAGCAGCGAAGCCGGAAGTGAGGAGACCGGAAGTAGCGTTGTCCCTGGCCCTGGACGGCCTCTCTCTCCCTCAATCCGGCCTTGCCCGGCCACGTCTCGGTGGTGTCAGCGCACCTCCCACGAGGATCCCTCCGCCCTTCTCCGGGAGGCGGGCTACGCCCCTCCCTCTGCTGCCCTAGCAACCACATCCGGGACTCCGGCGGTGTCGTTGCCCGGGTAATTTTCTGGCAGCGACCTAATGCGCGCGGGGCCAGAGGCACCGGCTAGAGCTGGGAGCTTGCGGAAGGGCGCCCCTGCCTGGTCTTGAGAGGTCGAAGGTCTCCAGGAGGCCTCCGCCTCCCTCTTTTTCATTCACACACCCTAGCCTCACACGTTAGGAGGACCCCCCCAACAGACCGTGAGCTGGTGCCGGGAGGGTGGAGGTAGATGTACCTCACCTCCACGCTACCACAGAAGAGCGAAAGCTGCTTTCTCAGCCACCGGAGAGCACGAAGAAGGTTATTCCAGTCCCGGGGGGAAGGTGGGGGTGAAAATAGATTAAATTTATCTGATTTATTTCAGAACTATATATTATAAAGCATTCAAAGGCAAGTGAGAATTCAAATCTGTAGAACAGAACTAGAGAGCTTTTACAGAGAGGCCTTTGGGAGGTAAGCATTTCTCTTGGAAACTTTATTGTATTAATTGCTTTTTTTTTAATTTTTCAAACAACAGAAGAAGATATACTGGCAAGTTCTAGAAGGATTCTACCATTTTCTTCTTTACCATGAACAAACTTGAAAATTAATGGGTAATAGTTGCATGAAAACTTTTGAACGTTTTTTCTTATCTCTGAGGCCTTCTATGGAGAATTAATAGGAGGTTGAATGTGTGCATGGATAAAATGGATCATCTTAAAGGATTGAAGTTCCAAAAATACATCAGCAGGACTGGACAGGTTTTATATAATGAGATTTCTATTTTAGCTTGACTTCTACAACTCTGAATAAGCTATAAACTGAGCTATACAAGGTACTAGGAAGGAAGTTTCTCTTCTAAAATATTCTAGTTGCATATAATATTTTTCTTCAGATCTTTGAAAAAGCATATTTTGTCATCAAGTTCCTACAAAATAAGACTATTAGACACCAACTTTTAGTGTATAAAGTAGGATAGAAAGCAGCAATCTATATTATACTGGAAAACAAATTTAATTAAAGAAACAGTCACCAGGAAGTTAAGAAGAGTAATCTCTACATAAGCACTGGCTGAGATGGCAGAAGCTTCTGTGGATGCCTCAACTCTGCCTGTAACAGTGAAGAAAAAGAAAAGCCTATCCATTGAGGAAAAGATCGACATCATAAATGCAGTGGAAAGTGGCAAGAAAAAAGCAGAGATTGCTGCTGAATATGGAATAAAGAAAAATTCATTGTCTTCTATTATGAAGAATAAAGACAAAGTTCTAGAAGCCTTTGAATCTCTAAGATTTGATCCAAAGAGAAAAAGACTGAGAACTGCTTTTTACACAGATCTGGAAGAGGCATTAATGAGATGGTATCGAATTGCTCAGTGTCTAAATGTACCAGTTAATGGTCCGATGTTACGTCTAAAAGCTAATGATTTTGCCCAGAAACTGGGCCATAATGATTTTAAGTGCAGTAATGGTTGGCTGGATCGTTTTAAATCCAGGTATGGTTTAGTATTCAGAGCTCAACCTGTAGAAGCTACAGGTGTACCAGTAGACCCTTCGACTGTCTGGTACCAAAATGTACTTCCTTATTATTTAAATGATTATCATCCTAAAAATGTTTTTAATATAAAAGAGACTGGGCTGCTTTATCGAATGTTACCTACCAATACATTTGCATTTAAAGGCGAAACATGTTCAGTTGGAAAGTTATGCAAAGACAGAATAACTCTGGTGGTTGGCACAAACATGGATGGCTCAGAGAAACTTCCTTTGCTTGTCATTGGAAAAAAGAGAACTCCACATTGTTTCAAAGGTTTAAAATCATTGCCTGTGTGTTATGAAGCTAACAGAATGGCATGGATGACCTCCGATGTATTTGAACAATGGATGCGAAAGCTTGATGAGGAATTTCAAGCCCAGCAACGAAGAGTGGTGATTTTTGTTGAGTCTTTTCCAGCACATCCAGAGGTAAAGAACCTAAAATCCATTGAGTTAGCATTCTTTCCATCATGTTTATCTTCCAAATGTATAGCTATGAAACAAGGTGTTATTAAAAGCCTTAAAATCAAATATCGACACTGTCTTATCAAGAAATTTTTAAGCTCTGTTGAAGGTAGCAAAGAATTTACATTTTCACTACTAGATGCAGTTGATACATTGCATCTTTGCTGGAGGGCTGTAACCCCAGAGACTATTGTTAAAAGCTATGAAGAGGCAGGATTCAAATCTCAAAAGGGAGAAAGTGACATAACAAATGCAGAGAAGGATACTGGTCTGGATTTGGTTGCTGATGCTCTGGGGGCAGGAGTAGAATTTCCTGAAGGTTTATCTATAGAAGAATATGCTGCCCTGGATGATGATTTGGAGACATGTGAAGCAGCACCAAATGGTGATTCCATATGCACCAAAGAAAGTAAATCGGATGAAACTGGATTTTACACTTCTGATGAAGAGGATGATGATGGATCTCCAGGAACTGAACTCCCTTTACCATCAAAATCTGAGGCAATAACTGCTTTAGATACTCTGAAAAAATTTCTCAGAAGTCAAGATATGAATGACGGACTTCAAAATTCTTTAGCAGACCTTGAAAATTTTATTAACTCTTTATCACCTAAGTAACTATGTATTGTACATCTAAAGAGTAATAGCTTTTCCTGATACATTTTATTATATAAGGTATGTAAAGGAGTTGTACCACACCACTTAAACATAAAAAATGGAAAACTGCTAATCCTTGGTTTAATTGCAAAAACCTTTGGTTTG